TGTCTCCCTTCTTCTCCGGATCCCCCACCCCAGGCCACGTGCCTCAAGGGACATCTGGGATGGAGGAAGCCAAGGGTCAGGCTGAATCCTTCCTCGCCAAACATGGACACGATGCCTGGCACCCCCACTGAGAGTGGTCTGTGGTCCTCTCCGGTGATCACTACAGTGTCTCTGAGATATCATTGTCCCCATTTCCCAGATGGGAAAACCGAGGCTCCAAATGGCTAAGAAACATGCCCAAGTGTCTGAACCTGCAGGCAGCGGGCTGGGGCTCAGGCCTCGGTCTGTGTGGCCTCCTTAGTCAGTGGGGAGTGGGTGTGAGGGAAGCCCAGGTGACACTGGCCCAGCAGGACACACAGGACAGCAGGTGCAGAGGAACCCGCACCGAGGGACCCCACCCACAGGCAGCAGTGGCATCTGCGGCAGGGAGATTTACCTCTGTGCTCCCCGCACTGTCCCATGAGTTGTCCAAGGACTGGGACCTGGGGTTGGGAGGGACACACAGCAGCCGTTGGCTGTGTTGCCATGACACGACAGAGGTTCCAGCCACTAGCACAGGCCGCCTGTCCTGGGGAGACAGTCCTATTTGTAACATCTATCTCAGCCTGAATCGGGGAGACAGTCCTGTTTGTGACATCTGTCTCAGCTTGAATCGGGGAGACAGTCCTGTTTGTGACATCTGTCTCAGCCTGAATTGGAGAAGGTTTCCTACAGCAGAAGCAGACCCAGAGCAAGGGCATCCCTGATTCGGGAGGAAGCTGGCGTGCCGAAGGTCACCAGCAGGCACTGTGGACCCAGCCTTTGAGCTTGGACCCCGCCTGGCCCACAAAGCCCCGTGCTGCTTCCCAGGGCCCACGCGCAGGTTCCCGGACCTCCAGCTGCACCCTGGAGGGGGTGAGGGGGGCTCACTGTGTGGCGTGTGCCAGGTGGAGGGGCTGGCGTGGGACAGAGGGATGGAGCTCGGGGGAAGACCAGCAGATCCCTGGACACACGGGGTGAGGCTGGGCTGTCTCAGATAGGCAGGACTAAAAGCAAGACAAGCAAGACAGAAGGGCTCAAGACTGGAGCAGCCAGGAAATTCTGTCCAAGCCGAGTCCCTGGGTTTGCGAGACTTCACGCCACCTCACAGGGGTCGTCTGGGGTTGTGGTCTCTGGCCAGGAGGGTGCGGGAGCCTCTTTCTTCCAGCTCAGCTCGTGCTACACCAGAAAGGGAAGGGCAAGAGCACCCCCTCAACCCAGAGGACCCCCAGATCAAGAGACCACCCAGGCTACAATCAACTCTGATGGCGCTTTTAATCACCCCAGCAGGAGTGGCGACTGTAAACAGACATTCAACAATTCCCAGTGACACACATACCTCCCGGGAAAAACCGCGTTTCCATAAACCTTGCAGAAACGACTTGGAGAGCTTGCTGAGCGAGGGCCGCCTGGACACCAGTGTGCAGACGCCGTGTCCTCAGCACCCCCACACTCAGCTGTCCTGCGAGCCCCAGCCCCTGGAACACTCCAGCTGCCTCTCCACTTGTCTGGCGGGATGTTTCCTCCCGGTGCCCTCATCACCCCACACCCACCCTCTTCTCCCGGGCTCCCGATGGCTCCCCCCACCACTTGCTCTGCTGATGGGTACACTCTCCCCAGGTCTGGCTGTGAAGCCATCCTGGGTGCCTCGGTTTCCCCTGCTGGCCAGGCAGTCACCAGCTACCTCAGTGGGAATGCCACTCTCTGCCGCCACCCAGCCTGGGTCAGTGGGACGCCTGCACTTTCCCAAGTTGCGTTCCTCCAGCCCTTTCTCTGGACACTCGGATGAGAACAAGGCTACTGGCCAAGGGCGTGAGAACAGGGATCAGCCTCAGAGACCATCCCATCTCTGTGAGTGTCCTGAAGCTGCCAAGCAAAGTGCCACCAACGGGGTGGCTGAGACCAACAGAAGTGTATTCCCTCTTGGTTCTGAGGCCAGAAGCCTGAGCTTAAGGCGTCAGGAGAGCCAGCCCCACTCTGGCAGCTCTAGAAGAGAATCCGTTTCTTGCTCTCCCAGCTTCTGGTGTTGCTGGCAACCATTAGCATTCTTGACTTGTGGCTGCGCTGCTCCCATCTCTGTCCCCGGGGTCACGCGGCCTTCTCCCCGGCCTTGCTGTGTGTCCCCTCCTCTTGTAAGACTCCAGTCACTGGGTTTAGGGCCCACACAAATCTAGTATGACCTCACCTTGACTTAATCACATCTGCAAAGGCCCTTCTTCCAAATAAGGTCATGTTCCCCATTTCTGGGTAGATGTAAATTTAGGGGAGCTGCTATGTAGCCCAGTGCCATCCTCCTACAAACCCCAGGATGGCCGAGGAATCCAGTCTCAACTGAGATGCATCAGGCTGCTTAGGATCAGAGCCCGGACCATACTGAGCACTCACATTCTCTCCTAATATTCTTTCAAGCATTCCAGCAACATCTATTCCTGGAAACCCCAGGTCAATCCCCCACCACCAGTGTTGCTGTTGCCTGGAGAAGAAAATGCTCCAGACCCCTCCTTCCCAGCCTGCTGGGTTCCCTCCAACCCAGGCCCAGCCCCCTTCTCCAGGGATTGATAAGACGCCATTTCCAGATATATTGTTAAGTGGCAAAAGCAGACGGCAGTACGTAGTGACACATCTTTTGTGTAATAAAGTGTAAGGATATGTATATGTGCGTGTTTATTTATAGATGCAAAAGAA